GCGGCGCAGCCTCCCGCGCCGGGTCCCGCCGGCCAGTGCGCAGCGCGGCGCCCCCGTCCTCCTCCCCCTCCCCTCCTCCTCCTCTCCCTCCCCGCTCCGCGCCTGCACGCACGGCCCCCGCCGCCGCCGCCGCGAGGGGAGAGGCGGCCGCACAGCCTGGTTCCCCGCGCCCTGCTCGCCGCCGCCGCTCGCGCGGGCACCGCCGCTGGTCCCCGCCCCGCCGCCGAGCGCACCCGCCCGGGCACACGCACCCCGCCGCTGGACGCACCCCCCGCACTCCTCCCGCGGCTCCGCCGGGCGCCCGAGCCGGGCAGATGCGCCGCCGCGCGCCCCCCGCTCCGGGCCCGCCACCGTGCTCTGCCGCGCGCCGGGGGCTCCTCTCCCGGGCCCCCCTGGGCGCCCTCCGGCTCTGGTTCCCGCCCGCTCCTTGGAATAACCCCTGAGGCTCCAGCCGTCACCGCAAAGTTTCCCGAGGAGACCCGCCTCCCCGGCCGCTGCGCAGGTAGGGCTGGCTGCACCGGGCGGGGGTCGGGGTCCGCGCGTCTGGGACAGGGCGCCAGAGCCGACGGGGCGGGGGCCGGGGGCCCGGGGGCACCGAAGCGCCACGGGGTCAGGCAGCCTGGCTTTGCCCCAGAGCGGCGGGAGATGGGACGCCCAGCCTTTGGGATTTGGGGTGGGGGTCCCTGAGTCAAGAGCCAAGCACCAGTAGCGGTGGCGCTGGCCCCGCCGCGGGGAGGCGCGGGGTGCGCGGCCGGCGGCTCAGCTCTCCCGAGCCGAGGCTGGAAAGGGCGGGGGCTCAGCTGGAGCTCTAGTCCAAGCCCTCGCTGCACCCCCCAGGGAGGGGGCCTGGCCCGTGGGGGGCGTCAGGCCGGTCATGTGGGTCCCAGCTCCCGCACTCGGGAACCGGAGGAGGGCGCGCGGCCAGGGACAGCCGGCCGGCCTGGGCGCCGCGCTCCCGTCCCCACCAGCCGCGTGAGTCACGGTTGGAGCGAGGTTTTATTTTTAAAACGACTTCAAGGGGGGCATGAGCAGCCTCCAACTTCCCTCCCTGTGCGCGCTGTGGACCGTCAGCCCTGAGCCGGGCGGGGGCTGGGGCCGTACACCTGGCGGCTGGAACGGTGAGACCATGGTGCCTGGGCGGGGGGCGGCGCTGGGCTTAATCACTGGTATTGTTTTTGGCAGGTGAGGAAGCAGGCAGTGGGCGAGAAGATGGATTCCTTTTTGGACAGACAAGACCAGAGAGTGAAGCGGGAATAACTCATCCTCCCTACCTCCCCAGCAAGGAAACCTCTACAAACAGGAGCAGCCAAGCAGGACTGAGGCCCTTGCCCCCCAAGCATCTTCTCAAAGAAGGGCATGTGGGGGCCTGACAGCTCAGCTGCATGTGTCAGCAGCTCCAGCCCCACCATGAACATCTGAACTCCTCAGCGGGGTAATGGACCCCCTCCTTTCCCCCGGAGACACAGCCTGAGTGGCAGGAATACAGAGCCTTTGGAGAGTGGCTCCCTCTCAGCTCCGTCATGCAAGAACACTCTCTGCACCCAGCCCATTCTGCCAAGTGACTTAAAGGAATTAAAAAAAAAAAAAGCCTTGGTAAACAAAAAGGGGGTAAAAGCCACGCAGAGGCCCTTCAGAAGAGGTGGCGGGCTGCAGACAAAAGGGCAAGAGTTGAAAAGGGCTGTGGAGGTAGCAAGCAGCAGAGGCCACCCTGCTCAGGGCTGGGTGCCAGGCCACAGGGCATGCCCGACGAACAGGGAGTCGGAACCCCCTCAGGCCACCCTCGGGAGTCCTGGGGTCCAGAGGGGTGTCCCTGTACCCCTTGCACACAGGACCCTCACTCTGCAGGGATAAGCCAGCTGCGCCTGCAGCCTAGGGTGCCAAGGAGGCTGCTGATTGTGGCCCACAGCCTCATCTGAACGCCAGGAGACCAGGATACCGAGGCACCGGATCCCCTCTCTGTGCCCTGGGGAGCCCCAGTGCTGCCCAGTCACCCCAGGGCTGAGGTCTGCGTCCCTAGTGGTGCAAGGCCTGGTAGGACCACGGGGCAGGGAATGTGAGCGCCATCTGAGCTCACGGTGTCCTGAGTCGCGGCTTCGTGACTTTGGCAGGGGCCTCCGGACCAGTGACCCCAGTCAAACCCAGAGGGTCTTGGGCGGCAGCGACGAAGGAGGTAAGGCCCAAGGACAAGGGAAGAGGGACGCGAATTCAGAAGGGCTCCAGGGTGGGCCCAGGGTTCCTCGCACCCAGACAGCTGGGTTGCACCCTCCAAAGGCCCCTTTTCCCAGCCAGAGCTCCACAGGTCTCCAAGGGTCTGCAGCTCCATCCCACACACCCACTCACGCAGTTCATGCAGCTGGCAGCTTCTGCTTGCCGGCATAAGCATCATTTGCCACCTGGTGGTCCCCGTGCTGCTGGGCTCTACCCAGCAGCTGGACCCAGGATGTAATGGAGTGGCCTCTCCTGGAGTAAATGGCCCTGCAGCAGGGTGGAGGAATCTCATTTTGAGCCCCCTCCCTAAAGGTGGTAGCAGTGAGGCCTTGGCGGGGTGGTGGGCAGGAGCTCTGGTAACCTAGGCTACTTGCCCTGGCGCCTGCTGCCCTTGAACGAGAGGGAGTCCACAAGTCTATATCAGGGCCCGCCCCTGTTCTGGCCAGGGGACCCAGGGTGGGTTGATCCAAAGCTACTGCCCAAGGTCCTGCTCCTGTTGGCCCTTGGGCACCATCTGCACTGGCTTCCAGTTCAGCCTCTTTGTTGGTTACTGGAGCAAGCTGAGGCCCAGAGAAGGGCAGAGAGTGCCCCAAGGGTCACACAACAGGCGGTGAGTCCTCCCTGCCGCTGAGGAGGGGCTGACTCCTCCAGGGATCCCAGGAGGCCAGAGGGAGAGGCTGCACCGCCAAAAACACAAATCCCAGCAACCTCAAGCCTCTGTGCCCTGGGCAGGACAGGGAAGCCCCAATTCATTACCAAGATGGAAAATGACACTTCCCACGCTCTTCCTCAGGAGAGGGGTTGATTTATGATTGCACCAGGGCCTGGGACATTCGTCAGCACGGCGCAGCATGCATGCCATCTGCGGGGGCATTAATAGCCATGTTATTAGCCACCGGTGTGAAAGATGCCCTGCGGATGGGCTATTTGCTGTTATTTATTATAAAAGTGCGCCAGCCCGACAGCGGGGCCGCGAGCGTGCCTGAGCCGGAGCTGGGCTGGCTGCTTCTCTCCCAGTGCCCAGCCCTGGTCCCTACTGCCCCTCTAGTCCCTAGGAGGGCTCGGGGGTCATTCCCAGGCTGAAGCCAAGCTAGAGGGGAGCAGCTGCTGTCCCCCAGGCCTGCTGCCATGAAAGGTCTGCTCAGTGGCTCTGTGCAAAGGGAGGCAAGAAACAAACGCTCTGGGCAGACAGACCTGGGTTGGGGCCTGGCCCTCTGGTTGTGAGCATGTGACCTTGGACAGGTCTGCCCCTCCCTGTATGCCTCCCCTTTCTGCACTGGGGATGCAGCCTGTCCCCTCCACACAGGCTGTGGCCAGCTGGAGAGAGCATTCTATGACGTGCCCAACACTCAGGCACCCAGCCCTGCCAGCTACTCCTAATGCTAAGAGGCGTGACCCCACAGGCATGAGTGACCCCACAGGCGTGAGTGACCCCACAGGCTTGAGGGGCTGCAGACATGCTGGTGGAGAAGAGCGGCTCCCATGAGGCCCTGCTGGAGTTGAGACACTGTTCCCCAGCATCCTCCCTGTGCCAAACCCCTGGGAAAGGGTTACAGTTGGGCGCCAAGGCCCCAGGAGGTGGGCGGGGAGGCTGCCCACAGCTGCGGGAGGGCTCTGTCTCCACCCTGAGCCTGTCTCTTCCATGCAGGGCCTCAGATTTTCCTCATCTGCAAAAAGCAGACAATCGCTGAGGTCCTTTATCTCATGATTCCAGGGTCCTGAGTGGTGGGTTCCATCCGTGAGTGTATCTGTGGGGTGGGCGGGAGGGGAAAAGGCCCTCTGTAGGAAAGTGAGGATCACCTCTGATAGTTGGAGACAGACAGGCAGTTGGGCAGTGCCAGGCCAGCATCCATATCAGTGGGGGTGAGGAGGGATGGCCAAGAGTCTCCCTTTGGGGTCAGAGAGGTCCCGCTGGGCAGCTGAGATAGGCGGTAGGAGACCTGGGAAGGGGAGAGCTCCAGACATCGAGTCTGAGGCCTGGGTTTGTGGCCACCCCTCTGCCATCTGCTGCACAATCCAGACCTTTCCCTTTGCCTCTTTGGGCTGCTGTGGTGAGGGCACCCTGGGTCACCATGACGTCCTGGGGTGGGCTGTAGGAAGGCCAGCCTCCCTCTTCTCTACCACCCAGCCCTGGGTCTAGGTTCAGGGGCCTCCCTTTTGGTGGCCCTGTTCATTCATTCATCAGATGTTTACTGAGCACTTTCTGTGCCAGGCTCCATGCCAGGCACAAGGCAGACCATGTCCTAACTATAGGAGTTTACATTCTAAGGGGAGGAGACAATCCATAAACTCATGATAAATAAATAGGGAGGGTCCCACTGGGAGAAGGGCCTGCCTCCTGCCTTGTCAGGGTTGTTCTCAGCCCCTGAGAGGCCCTGCCCTCAGAGCCCAGTGCCAAGCCTCTGATCTAGGATCAGTGAGTGTTGCCCATCACCAGCCTTTACTGGTCACACTGCTCCTCTCCAGGCTCTCTGCTGTGGCCCAGGATCCTAAAGGCGGCTGAGGAGAGAAGCAGTGCAGAGCCCGCAGCCTCAGTCCTGTTCTGGAGGACTGTCCCCAGCCCTGCTGGTGCTGCCTCTCTTCCTTTTCCTCATCCCCCAAAATAAAGACCTTTAGCCCCTCTCCTTCCCTCTGAAATTCCACTGGGCTTTCTTTTATTTATTTTATTTTATTTTTTTTTGAGATAGGGTCTTACTCTGTCACTCGGGCTGGAGTGCAGTGGCACGATCTCTCGGCTCACTGCAACCTCCGCCTCCCAGGTTCAAGTGAATCTCCTGCCTCAGCCTCCCAAGTAGCTGGGATTACAGGCATGCACCACCATGCCCAGCTAATTTTTGTATTTTTAGTAGAGACAGAGTTTCGCCATGTTGACCAGGCTGGTTTTGAACTCCTGACCTCAGGTGATCCACCTGCCTCAGCCTCCCAAAGTGCTGGGATTACAATGAGCCAACTTGCCCAGCCCACTGGGCTTTCTTTTTCCCTTCCATAAAGGAATTAAGTCTCAGTTTAGGCAGCTTTACTAAAAATGGACACAGACAGACAGAAATATCAGGTGTAGGAGCATCTTATTAAATAATGCCGAGAGAGAAAGGAACAAAATTACACGTGTCTCCTTTCATCCCCCCACCCCCTCCTGGCCTTGAATGGTTTAATATCGAACACTGTTATCAATATAATTAACTTCCTAAGACACAATTCTAAAGTCCTGTTTTTTTAAAAGCGATTTACATTCTCTGAAGTTCAGGACATCCCGCCGCCTGGCACCAGCGCCACCCAGCCGGCCTATGTGGTTAGGTGCATTTATAGTGGATTTGCATACCTGTCTGCAATTACCGCCAGTGATAACAGCTGATGCATAATGCATGCAGCATGAAATTAGAAAAATAATTAACTTTAGGTTTTAAAAGAATTCCCGCCCCAGCCCCCATGCATCACAAGTTCTAAATGATACCAGTGGATGGGATCCAGGAGCAAAGCTGTTCAGGGTGATGGGTGTGGCTGGCTGGCACCCTGCCCTGGCGGGAGCTGGGGTTAGAAGGTCCTTGAGGGTCATGGCATCTAGTCCCTGCCCTAAGGAGATGCCTCTGGTGGGCCTGCAGTCCCTGGGGCATCTGCCTGAACTAGGGCTTGGAAAAGCCCCACTCACACGACTCAAGGCTCCCCTCCCTTCCTGCAGTTCATGTCTGGGGCTCAGGGAAGAATGGCTCATTGCTAGTAATGGTAATAGTTCCCTCATTCTGAATACGACTCTGCTAAACATTGAAAGTAACCTTATTTTATCTTCACAAAAGCCCAGGGAAGTAGATCGTTTATGGTCAGATAGACTTGAGACCCCTGTAATCCCAGCACTTTGGGAGGCCGAGGCGGGCAGATCACCTGAGGTCAGGAGTTAGTGACCAGCCTGACCAACATGGAGAAATCCCGTCTCTACTAAAAATACAAAATTAGTGGGGCGTGGTGGTGCATGCCTGTAATCACAGCTACGCGGGAGGCTGAGGCAGAAGAATCGCCTGAACCCAGGAGGCAGAGGTTGCGGTGAGCCAAGATCGTACCATTGCACTCCAGCCTGGGCAACAAGAGCGAAACTCTGTCTCAAAAAAAAAAAAAAAAGACTTGAGACCCAGGGCCACCCCACAGTAGGCTGAGCAGCTTGGTTGAGCCAGGCAGACCACTGGCTACTTGCCTTCACAGGAAAGGGGCTTCCTGGCGAGAAGGAGGGGAGCTCTCCCTGGGTCTCCCTGAGCACCAGGAAGCAGCGGCCTGCCCTGTCTACCTCCTGGCCCTCTTCCCTCTGTCTTATTTGCAGTTGAGCCCCCAGGAAGGTGGGGTCTTTCATTAATTTAAACAAAGGTTTGCTGAAGCCCCATCACAGAGCTGGAGATGATTGTGCCTTGGTAGGGCTTCCTGTCTAGTGGGAGGTGGGACTGGGGTCCCACTGGCCTTTCCCGCTCTGGGGCTGAGAAACTGCTTCTGCCCGCAGTCTGCCTGCACGGCATTCTCAGTGAGGAATTGAAGGCATGGCAAGGTTTAGGGGAGACACATGAATTATTGCTGAAGGGAGGGACTGGCAGGGGAAAGACACCTGCAAGGGACCCCACCTGGGGGCTGGGAAGTGGGGGAAAAGCCAAAGGACCCCAGGGTCTGCAGCAACCACACACCAGTGCCAGGCCACACACCAGTGCCAGGCCACATGGGCAGCCAGATTCCTAAGGACAGAGGCAGGCAGGTGGGCAGGAAGGAGGCTGAGGGGCAAGTGGGGGTGGGGGAGACGTGACCAGCATCCATGCACGTGAGCATGTACTTGTCTTTCCTACATACAGAGTTTACATGCAGGACACTTCCTCTCCCCGCCTGGCCCTGCCTGAGATGCCCCCATCCCAGGGATGGGACAGGTGAAAGAGGAGACGTGGGAGTGAGGCCAGACAGGGATGGGGGGCTATTTCCTTGCTGGCTTCCAGAAGCTCCTGGGACATGCCTGTGAATAGAAAATAGCATCCCCAGGTTCCATGAGGGCCAGGAGCCAGCAGCAGGGTCCCCAGCAAAGGCTGAGCAGCAGACAGTGGGCCATAAGCCACCACGAGGGGTGGGGAAGAAGCTTGGTGTCACTGACTTATAAAGGCTTTGCAGTTGGGTGTAGACACCCACACTCAGCTTCCCTACTGCTCCCCCAGACCTGGGAAACCCGGGAGGCTGCCGGCCTCTCCCCACTCGTGACACTGGGCAGCAGCTCCACAAAGGGTCTAATGCACCGTGAGCACAGCTTCTGGGGAGGGCTGCAGAGGGGGTGGAAAGGGGAGGGACAGAAGCCTCAGGACTTCTCAGGGGTGGGAGTGAGTGTGGCGTGGAGGAGGTAGGGAACTATTTCTGGCCACTGGATGACCTGGTGACGAAGGCCCATTTAAAACCCTCTTACCTCCCCGGACTCCTCCACCCTGCCCCCAGCCTGGAGGGCCTCCCATGGGAGGCTGGTGCGGCCCCACAGGAGGGGATGGTTGATGGCCCCATCCACCAGCTCTGTGCGGCCCAGACATAGGGTCAAGGCTGCCAGCATGGCTTGGGGGAGGGGCAGGGTTGCACCCACACAGTTTGAGGTGGGCAGGGGGCAACACCTCAGCTTCACAGAGGCTGATAAGGGGTCAGCCTGTCCGGAAGGCACAGCAGGAGCAGGGGAGTAGAGAACGGGCCACTGGAGCGCGGAGGACAGAGACGGGCAGCTACTGCAGAAGCTAGGCCGTGTGTCTGGGGAGGCAGAGACTTGGGGCAGCTTTTAAACTGGATGCGTCGGGGGCATCCAGATCACACTCAGGAGGGGGTACTCTGCACATATAATGTCAGTGAATCCTGAATTGTAAGTTCCCATGTAAGGGCCCCTATTATGACCACATTTATAGATGAGGAAATCAAACCTCAGAGAGGGCAAGCAGCTTGCTCAAAATAACACAGCCTGAGGCCCGGCGTGGTGGCTCACGCGTATAATCTCAGCACTTTGGGATGCTGAAGTGGGCAGATTGCTTGAGCCTAGGAGTTCAAGACCAGCCTGGGCAACATAGCAAAACCCCATCTCTGCAAAAAATACAAAAATTAGCTGGGTGTGGTGGTGCAGCATGTGGTCCCAGCTCTGCAGGAGGCTGAGGTGGGAGGATCACCTGAGCATGGGGAGGTCGAGGCTGCAGTGAGCCGTGATCGGGCCACTGCATTCCAGACTGGGTGACAGAGCGAGACTGTCTCAGAAAAAAAAAAAAAAGAAAGAAATCATACCACCTGAAAGTGGCAGAGGCAGGATTTGAACCCAGGCCTCTCTGTCCTGGAGGTTGGCAGGGGACAACGACTGATAGAGCCAAGAATAATGCCAAGAATAATGCCCCAGGGCCCCCAGCTAAGCGGAGGAGTAATGGACACCTACAGCCTGAGCCATCCCACTGCTCCCTTCGCCCACCCCCGTGGCCCGCTAAGGATCCGGCTGTCAGTCATGGAGCTGGCAGGTCGTAACTCACACCACGCTGAAGTCTGAGGGATCCACGCAAGGGCGACAAGCGATCCCATAAAAGATGGGCGATTTACCAGGTTTAATTTGATGGCCACATAAACTATGAAACACACAACAAGGGAATAAAAAGGCAAGCAGGCACCCAGGCAATTAGAGATTCCTCTGGTGAGGCGTGCTATCTTCCTCCCCACCCCCAGGTCCCGCCCTACTTTCCTGGAGCCAGAGGGCTCAGCCTCGGGCTGGCCTTGGGGAGGGGGGCGGCAGGGGAGCCTTTGGCCAAGATGGATGAGGCCCACAGACAGTGGAGCGGAAAGGCCTTGGGTCCCTGCCTCCCAAATGCTTCTTGGTTATCCATCAAGCATCTCTGAAAGGTGCAATTTAGACTCTATTATGATGCTGAGGCCTCTGAAGGCTGAGGACTGTGGCCATGAGCTGAGCGGGCGCTGGGAACAGATGTCCATACCAGGGAATGCGGTGGCTTGCCTTGGCTTTGGCCTTAACAAGTTTGCCCCCTACTTAGGGCACTGCTCAGAACAGCTGAGTACAAAGGCCACCTGTATCCCTTGTGCCAGAACTCAGCAGCCAACAGACCAGGTTGGGGGTAATCCTCCAGCCAGACGCTGGGGGCCCCCTGGCAGAGGTGCTCCTAGACTCAGACTTGACCCTGGAGACTGAGGCAAAGTGACCTGTGAGCTGGCCTGTGTCTTCCTGTCTCTAGCATTGCCCTGTGCTACCTACCTGCTCATAAGTGGCTTGAGGCAGGACCTCCGGCTCCATAACCTTCACGAGCCTGGCTCAGTGCAGAAGGGACAGACGTGCAGTGGGAAATCTGGGCTGGCTGTGACCTTGGCTGGGCCCCTCATGTCTCTGAGTCTCAGGCTGCTGGGCTGTGAAATGAGGGCTGTGGACCTGTGTGTAGGCGGCAACCTCTGCACCCTTGCCTGTGAAGGGGGGTGGGTGAGGTCTGGCCAGAGAGGTCACCCCACCACCTAGGCTTTTCCTGATCCTCTGAAGGCTGATGTGTCTAGCTCTGCATGCTGTCCTGGCTTCAAGCCCGTCCTTTCCCATGATCTGGGCCAGTGTCCTTCCCAGTCCCCAATGTAATGAAAGGTGAGGTGGTCAGATAAGGGTCAGAGCAGCCTGGGATGGCCCTGGGCAAAGGAAGCAGGAGGCTCACAGGAGAGTGGGCATCTCCATGAAGGTCTGAGAATGCTCAGCCTGGGCTGCAGGACTGTGTCTGGGCTGGCCAGGGACTCACAGCCCTCAGCAGTGTGGAGTCAAGCACTGAGGTCCTGCAGCCACGCAGCCCTGGGGTGGAATCCAGACCCCACCTCCTTCTGCCAGGGGACCATGGACAGGTCTCTGTGCCTCTGTTCTCTCATCTACAGAACGAGTCCATCACAGTTTCTCCTTTGAAATCTTTAGTGAGCATCTGCCACGTGGGAAACACTATGAATAAGATGCACAAATCCCTGCCCTTGTAGAGCGTACCTTCTAGTGGGGAGACAGACAATAAAAACAAAAAAGGGCCAGGCACTGTGGCTCACCTGTAATCCCAGTACTTTGAGAGGCCCAGGGAGGTGGATCACGAGGTCAAGAGATCAAGACCATCCTGGCCAACATGGTGAGACCCCCGTCTCTACTAAAAATACAAAAAATTAGCTGGGCATGGTGGTGCACACCTGTAGTCCCAGCTACTCAGGAGGCTGAAGCAGGAGGATCTCTTGAACCTGGGAGGCGGAGGTTGTAGTGACCCAAGATCGCTCCACTGCACTCCCACCTGGTGACAGGGCAAGACTCCATCTCAAAAAGCAAAACAAGGCAAAACAAAACAAAAAAGATAAAACACGTAGTGTGTTAGTTGGTGGTAAATACTATAGGCAAGCAAGGAACTGAGAGGAGTATCTGGGAGTTATAATTCTCGATAGGGTGCCCAGGAAAGGCCTCACTGGAAGGAGATGCAGGCGTGGATCTGGGGATGAGCTGTCCAGGCAGAGAGCACAGCACTTGCAAGGGCCCTGGGGATACTAGGGGGTGCCTGGCTGCTGCAGTCAGTGAGAGGGGAATGGGGTGGACCAGGCCAACAGGGGTGCCACATAGGATTGCACAGGGCCTTAGCAGCCACCTTGATGACTGTGGTGGCTGCCTGGGCAGAGACCCTGTAAGTGTGAAGGGAACGTTTGAGTGTGCAGGGGTGAGTGGCAGAGACATTCACCACGGCAGGGCCCATTCTGTCATCGGGTGGTCACTGATGCAAAGCCATGCTTGGCCACAGTCCCTGCCCTGGCAGTTTGGTGACATGAAAACACCAGTCACCAAATGGTGTGACCTGCAACCCACAGAGTGCTGCAAGCCTCAAGATTGCCAAGATTCTGGCCTCCTCCCTAGATGGCCTGGGTTCCTCCTACCTGGTTCTCAAGTAGTCTTGAGTAAGCTAACATCTCTGAGCTTCAATTTTCTCATCTGTTAAATGGGATTAAGGGCACTGACCTCATGTTTGTTGGGAGGGTTAAATGACTTAAATATTAGGAAAGTTCTCAGCAAAGCCTTTATTATAGTGTGAACTATCATCCATCCCATCAGAATGGAATCCCAAGTGGCTACAACAGGGCCTGGAATATAGTAGATGCTCAATAAAGCTCTGTTGGATGCATGATGGATGGATGGATGGATGGATGGACAGGTGCATGTGTGAATGGACAGGTTGATGCATGGATGGATGGATGGATGGATGGATGGATGGACAGGTGGATGCATGGATTGATGCATATATGGATGGATGGATGGATGGTTGGATGGATGGATAATTGGATGGATGGATAGACAGGTGGATGCATGGATGGATGGATGGATGGACAGGTGGATGCATGGATAGCATGGATGGATGGATGGTTAGGTGGATGGATGGATGGATGGATGGATGGATGGATGGATGGATGGATGGGCAGACAGGTGGATGCATGGATGGATGGATGGATGGTTAGGTGGATGGATGGACGGACAGGTGGATGCATGGATTGATACATGGATGATGGATGGATGGATGGACGGACAGGTAAATGCATGATGGATGGATGGACAGGTGCATGCATGATGGATGAATGAACAGGTGGACGCATGGATGGATGGATGGATGGATGGACAGCTGGATGTATGGATTGATACATGGATGGATGGATGGATGGATGGATGGATGGATGGATGGACAGGTGGATGCATGGATTGATGCACGGATGGATGGATGGATGGATGGATGGATAATTGGATGGATGGATAATTGGATGGATGAATGGACAGGTGGATGCATGGATGGATGGATGGATGGACAGGTGGATGCATGGGTTGATGCATGGATGGATGGATGGATGGATGGATGGATGGATGGATGGACAGGTGGATGCATGGATGGATGCAAGGACTGGTGCATGCCTGAATGGATGAATGAACAAGTGGATGGATGCATGGATGCCTGGATGGATGGATGGTTAGATGGATGGATGGATGGATGGATGAATGGACAGATGGATGCATGGATGAATGGATGGTTAGGTGGATGGATGGATGGATGGATGGATGGACAGGTGGATGCATGGATTGATACATGGATGACGGATGGATGGACGGACAGTAGATACATGATGGATGGATGGATGGACAGGTGCATGTATGAATGGATGGATGGGTGAATGGACAGGTGGATGCATGGATGGATGGAGGGATGGTTGAATGGATGGATGGATGGATGAATGGATGGATAGATGGATGGATGGAGGGATGGTTGAATGGATGGATGGATGGATGAATGGATGGATGGATGGACAGGTGGATGTATGGATTGATGCATGGATGGATGGATGGATGGATGGACAGGTAGATGCATGATGGAAGGATGGTGGACAGATGGATGGATGGATGGACAGGTGCATGCATGAATGGATGGATGGATGAATGGACAGGTGGATAGATGGATGGATGGACAGGTAGATGCATGGACTGATACATAGATGGATGGATGGATGAATGGATGGATGGATGGACAGGTCCATGCATGAATTGATGGATGGATGAATGTACAGGTGGATGGATGGTAGGTGGGTGGACAGATGGATGGGCAGAGCAGAGGGAAGCTTTATCTGGGGCCTCAGGAAAACCTAGCAGAGGAGGTAACATTTGAGCTGGGTCCTGCAAGAGTAGCTTGCTCGATGGAAAGAAAAAGCAGCTCAGGAATAGAGAAGGACAGAGAAGACAGAAAGTTTGGCCTGGTTGAGTAACAGAGATGTTCAGTCCCTGGGGCATGAAAATAAGGTCCCTGCTGGCTCAGTGAGCAGGTGCCGGCTCTGCTCTGCACACCAGGGCTGCCCTCCCAGGCTGGGACTTCAGGTTCCGAGAGGCCATCATGTCCCATCATTGAAAAGCCTCCGTGAACCCAGTGTTTTACAGCAGACTTTTGCTGGCTGCATGAAGACACCTTCCTCACTGAGACTGAAAGATAATTTCTCTTTAATTGATTTTTTACCACTATGAACAGTAAAATAATATAAGAAAAATCTATGCTGCTATTTTTCCATTTGTGAAATCCAAAATTACACCTTGCAGCCAATTCCCTCAGAGTACAGACGTGACTCCTCCCTCCTTTTATTTGTCTCATTCCTTTAAGTGCAAGAAAACAGACCACTTTTTTTTTTTTTGAATAGCTGAAAGTTTATGATTTGAGAAAGGGGCAAGGTGTGGGACAATTTCCCACACAACTCGGAACCCAGGGCCAGGGAGGCACCTCTGATGAAAAGAGATTTCTGTAAATACATGAGAAAGTGATTCTGTTGACACCTCATTCTTCTGTCTGTAGAATGTACGAGTGACAACAGGACATGTTGTTTTAACACCAGACAATGAAGCTCCCTGCTCTCCACTCCTCGCCAGTGATGGCACTGACAGCTTCGTTCCCGCAGGTTCTGGCGACGCCCCCCTTTTGAGCTCCTGGGCCTTCCAGCAACAAGCTTTCCTTTCGAATCCTGGGTCCGAGCCAGACAGCAATGCGTGCTCCTCGTGCAGTGCCAGGGAAACAGCAGCTATGAATCCATAAAACACGCCCTAAATCCATCCCATCCATATTGACTGGTACCTTTAGCGTTGGCCATAAAGTGGCTTTGTGTGAAGTCTTGAGAGAAGAAACCAAGCCTGCTGCATGGCTCTCACTAAATTAACCTCCCTGAGGCTCCGGATCACATTCCAGGAGGGCCGCGGCAGCACGGGTCTCATTAATGCGCAGCCTCTTGGCTCCTGATAAGATTTAACATTAGCCAGATGTTGTTAGAGTCCGACCTCGGCGGGAGCAATCACCTGCGGCATAAACCTGGCACAAAGGCCACTCCTCCAGCTTGACCTCACCCCGCAGGACCGGACTTCGGTCACCCCTTGGTACAGGCTGGCAGGTGGGAGGGAATGCACGACTCTCACTGCCCCTGTCCTGTGCTCCTTGCAGGTATTCAGGCTCCAGGCCAGGTGGGGCCGGACGCCCCCAGCCATCCACCATGGTGGTGGCACACCCCACCGCCACTGCCACCACCACGCCCACTGCCACTGTCACGGCCACCGTTGTGATGACCACGGCCACCATGGACCTGCGGGACTGGCTGTTCCTCTGCTACGGGCTCATCGCCTTCCTGACGGAGGTCATCGACAGCACCACCTGCCCCTCGGTGTGCCGCTGCGACAACGGCTTCATCTACTGCAACGACCGGGGACTCACATCCATCCCCGCAGATATCCCTGATGATGCCACCACCCTCTACCTGCAGAACAACCAGATCAACAACGCCGGCATCCCCCAGGACCTCAAGACCAAGGTCAACGTGCAGGTCATCTACCTATACGAGAATGACCTGGATGAGTTCCCCATCAACCTGCCCCGCTCCCTCCGGGAGCTGCACCTGCAGGACAACAATGTGCGCACCATTGCCAGGGACTCGCTGGCCCGCATCCCGCTGCTGGAGAAGCTGCACCTGGATGACAACTCCGTGTCCACCGTCAGCATTGAGGAGGACGCCTTCGCCGACAGCAAACAGCTCAAGCTGCTCTTCCTGAGCCGGAACCACCTGAGCAGCATCCCCTCGGGGCTGCCGCACACGCTGGAGGAGCTGCGGCTGGATGACAACCGCATCTCCACCATCCCGCTGCATGCCTTCAAGGGCCTCAACAGCCTGCGGCGCCTGGTGCTGGACGGTAACCTGCTGGCCAACCAGCGCATCGCCGACGACACCTTCAGCCGCCTACAGAACCTCACAGAGCTCTCGCTGGTGCGCAATTCGCTGGCCGCGCCACCCCTCAACCTGCCCAGCGCCCACCTGCAGAAGCTCTACCTGCAGGACAATGCCATCAGCCACATCCCCTACAACACGCTGGCCAAGATGCGTGAGCTGGAGCGGCTGGACCTGTCCAACAACAACCTGACCACGCTGCCCCGCGGCCTGTTCGACGACCTGGGGAACCTGGCCCAGCTGCTGCTCAGGAACAACCCTTGGTTTTGTGGCTGCAACCTCATGTGGCTGCGGGACTGGGTGAAGGCACGGGCGGCCGTGGTCAACGTGCGGGGCCTCATGTGCCAGGGCCCTGAGAAGGTCCGGGGCATGGCCATCAAGGACATTACCAGCGAGATGGACGAGTGTTTTGAGACGGGGCCGCAGGGCGGCGTGGCCAATGCGGCTGCCAAGACCACGGCCAGCAACCACGCCTCTGCCACCACGCCCCAGGGTTCCCTGTTTACCCTCAAGGCCAAAAGGCCAGGGCTGCGCCTCCCCGACTCCAACATTGACTACCCCATGGCCACGGGTGATGGCGCCAAGACCCTGGCCATCCACGTGAAGGCCCTGACGGCAGACTCCATCCGCATCACGTGGAAGGCCACGCTCCCCGCCTCCTCTTTCCGGCTCAGTTGGCTGCGCCTGGGCCACAGCCCAGCCGTGGGCTCCATCACGGAGACCTTGGTGCAGGGGGACAAGACAGAGTACCTGCTGACAGCCCTGGAGCCCAAGTCCACCTACATCATCTGCATGGTCACCATGGAGACCAGCAATGCCTACGTAGCTGATGAGACACCCGTGTGTGCCAAGGCAGAGACAGCCGACAGCTATGGCCCTACCACCACACTCAACCAGGAGCAGAACGCTGGCCCCATGGCGAGCCTGCCCCTGGCGGGCATCATCGGCGGGGCAGTGGCTCTGGTCTTCCTCTTCCTGGTCCTGGGGGCCATCTGCTGGTACGTGCACCAGGCTGGCGAGCTGCTGACCCGGGAGAGGGCCTACAACCGGGGCAGCAGGAAAAAGGATGACTATATGGAGTCAGGGACCAAGAAGGATAACTCCATCCTGGAAATCCGCGGCCCTGGGCTGCAGATGCTGCCCATCAACCCGTACCGCGCCAAAGAAGAGTACGTGGTCCACACTATCTTCCCCTCCAACGGCAGCAGCCTCTGCAAGGCCACACACACCATTGGCTACGGCACCACGCGGGGCTACCGGGACGGCGGCATCCCCGACATAGACTACTCCTACACATGATGCCCGCCCACCCGGGCTGCCCCGCCTCAGCCCCAGCTGCCCTGGCGTGGCCATGTGGCTTTGCCCAGCCTGCTGCAATCCAAGAGAGCAAGGAAGAGAAATTCCATGGGTGACTTTCCTCCGCAGAAAGCAAAGTTTGGGGAGGGCTGACGATTTTGTAGAACACAACAGTGACAATTTTTTTTAAAAGAATAGAAGGCAGGAGGGGGAATTCGACATTGTTGAAGACATAATTTATACCAAGTTATGCCAGTTGGGGAGGGAAGGACTAAAAATAATATTGCAGGCAGGGCTGGGTTGGGTTTTTTTTTTTTCCCCCCTGAACTGGAAGGATACTACCTGTACAACATCTGTGGACACCTCATGCTCTGTTCAAGGCCATCACAAAGGAACCGCCAGGGAGAAGCAGCCGGCTCTCAAAGCTCCCACGCAGCTCTCCCGCCACTGGCCACTCGCTGGCGACCCGATGGAAGGTTTTCAGGCTCCTCACAAAGGAGAGAGGGAAGAAAAGATCTTTTGCCCTGGAGATATGGTCCTGAAATCTCTCCCCTGGCTTATTCCATACCATTTCCCTTGCAGATTTGCAGAAACATGGCATCTTTCACTGCATTCTTTGAACAATCATGTAGTCGATTAAAAAAAAAAAACAAACTTTTTTTTCCTAGGCTGAAGCCCTCTTCAGTTCCATGCACCACGCTCCGTAGAAGCCCCGGCGGAAGCCGTAGCTTTCCCTGCCACCTGGAGGTGCATCTGTCTGCCTGTCTATCCCTGTCGCGGTGTCTCTAAGTACAGATGGGTAGATAGAGCCACATGCACGGTCCTTACCGTTCTTCTTGGGTCAGTTCTTACCATTTCCTGAACAATAGAATTGTGAAAGTGTTGCTTTCTCCTAGAAATCCTTGAGTAAGTAG